CGAGTCTCATGGGCGTGAGACCATTGTGAGTGCTCAGGGTCTCTCCATTAGAAAGGCACACGTTTAATTCTCCATTTTGAAATTTGAACTAGAGCCCCCACAAATTATTCTGTTCTGGAGGAACCATTCTTATCAGAACTTGGTGCTGGATTGACTTGGAAAAAAGCCTGACCATAATCTTCAGGATGAAATAAAGGCCTGGATGAATGGACACTTCAGTCTCTAAGCAGACTTGCAGAAGACTGGAGCCTTCAGCATTCAGAAGAGGAATTCAGACTGTGCAAGATCTGAGGCCAGGCTCCAGCTCCCCCGGTCCCTTGGTGAGCAGGAGCTCCCTGAACCCACCATGGGTCTTTGCTAGGGTTGTCTTGCACATGTGTGCTTTAGACAGCAGCACCTCTTCTTCCATGGTGTAGATGGAGAATCCTCAACAAAGCCTTTCCAAGAATCTGATCATCACATCTTGAGCTCAGCCTCCCTGCAGCTTTTTTTATATTGACAGCCACTTCAGAGAGAGTCCTCTTTGAGCTTTACAAGAAATATCCTGGTGTGAAAAACGACCAAAACCAGATAGCCAGCCTCCCCACTCCCTGTTTAAAGAAAGCTGGCTTAGCAATGTTGTCTGCATTTTGGATGTGCTGTGTTACCCATATGTGGGAAGAAAGAGTATTAAGAGTTAGCAAATAGGGTCACATCCAGCAGAGACCATATGGTTGGGGACTAGGGCAATGGTGACTCCTCAGACCTCAGCTGCAGCCTGATAAACGTGGTTAAGAGAGAAGTAGGAGACAGTGACATGAAATGGGGGTTCACAGCCTTGTGTTGGGAATTGAATGAGAAACAAGAGCTTGAACTTGGATGTTCCCCAGAGCGAGCGCAAGGTCAGATGAGTTTTTCAAGATAGGAGTGATCGGTCTTTCCCAGGGTGGGGCCCATAATGCAAGACAATTATAGATTAACGGGTAATAAGTAACTGGAGGAGGGCACTCTGTCTTCAATTACATGTTGATTTGCTAGGTGTCTCAGTGACAAGGTAATTAAGACGAAGGAAACAATTCTAGGAGGCACAACGTGGGGTGGACAGTCAGCTGTCGGTGGCTTCTGCTGAGATGGCCACAGGACTCCAGGTTCCCCTGCCGCAGCTGGCCACAGGACTGCTGCTTCTCCTCAGTGTCCAGCCCTGGGCTGAGAGTGGGAAGGTGCTGGTGGTGCCCACTGATGGCAGCCACTGGCTCAGCATGCGGGAGGCCTTGCGGGACCTCCATGCGAGAGGCCACCAGGTGGTGGTCCTCACCCTGGAGGTGAATATGTACATCAAAGAAGAGAACTTTTTCACCCTGACAACGTATGCCATTTCATGGACCCAGGACGAATTTGATCGCCTTTTGCTGGGTCACACTCAATCGTTCTTTGAAACAGAACATCTTCTGATGAAATTTTCTAGAAGAATGGCAATTATGAACAATATGTCTTTGATCATACATAGGTCTTGTGTGGAGCTACTGCATAATGAGGCCCTGATCAGGCACCTGCATGCTACTTCCTTTGATGTGGTTCTAACAGACCCCTTTCACCTCTGCGCGGCGGTGCTGGCTAAGTACCTGTCGATTCCTGCTGTGTTTTTCTTGAGGAACATTCCATGTGATTTAGACTTTAAGGGCACACAGTGTCCAAACCCTTCCTCCTATATTCCTAGATTACTAACGACCAATTCAGACCACATGACATTCCTGCAAAGGGTCAAGAACATGCTCTACCCTCTGGCCCTGTCCTACCTTTGCCATGCTGTTTCTGCTCCTTATGCAAGCCTTGCCTCTGAGCTTTTTCAGAGAGAGGTGTCAGTGGTGGATCTTGTCAGCCATGCATCTGTGTGGCTGTTCCGAGGGGACTTTGTGATGGATTACCCCAGGCCGATCATGCCCAACATGGTCTTCATTGGGGGCATCAACTGTGCCAACGGGAAGCCACTATCTCAGGTCTGTATTGGTGCCTTTATCCAATCAATGTTAAATTAACTGAAAATTTTTCTTCTGGCTCTAGGAATTTGAAGCCTACATTAATGCTTCTGGAGAACATGGAATTGTGGTTTTCTCTTTGGGATCAATGGTCTCAGAAATTCCAGAGAAGAAAGCTATGGCAATTGCTGATGCTTTGGGCAAAATCCCTCAGACAGTAAGAAGATTCTATACCATGGCCTCATATCTTCTTTACGTTCTGCTCTTTTTGCCCCTCCCAGGTCCTGTGGCGGTACACTGGAACCCGACCATCGAATCTTGCGAACAACACGATACTTGTTAAGTGGCTACCCCAAAACGATCTGCTTGGTATGTTGGGCGGATTGGATGTATAGGTCAAAACTGCTGACATCCTCCCTATTTTGCATCTCAGGTCACCCGATGACCCGTGCCTTTATCACCCATGCTGGTTCCCATGGTGTTTATGAAAGCATATGCAATGGCGTTCCCATGGTGATGATGCCCTTGTTTGGTGATCAGATGGACAATGCAAAGCGCATGGAGACTAAGGGAGCTGGAGTGACCCTGAATGTTCTGGAAATGACTTCTGAAGATTTAGAAAATGCTCTAAAAGCAGTCATCAATGACAAAAGGTAAGAAAGAAGATACAGAAGAATACTTTGGTTCCAGGCATAACGAAACTGTCTTTGTGTTTAGTTACAAGGAGAACATCATGCGCCTCTCCAGCCTTCACAAGGACCGCCCGGTGGAGCCGCTGGACCTGGCCGTGTTCTGGGTGGAGTTTGTGATGAGGCACAAGGGCGCGCCACACCTGCGCCCCGCAGCCCACGACCTCACCTGGTACCAGTACCATTCCTTGGACGTGATTGGTTTCCTCTTGGCCGTCGTGCTGACAGTGGCCTTCATCACCTTTAAATGTTGTGCTTATGGCTACCGGAAATGCTTGGGGAAAAAAGGGCGAGTTAAGAAAGCCCACAAATCCAAGACCCATTGAGAAGTGGGTGGGAAATAAGGTAAAATTTTGAACCATTCCCTAGTCATTTCCAAACTTGAAAACAGAATCAGTGTTAAATTCATTTTATTCTTATTAAGGAAATACTTTGCATAAATTAATCAGCCCCAGAGTGCTTTAAAAAATTCTCTTAAATAAAAATAATAGACTCGCTAGTCAGTAAAGATATTTGAATATGTATCGTGCCCCCTCTGGTGTCTTTGATCAGGATGACATGTGCCATTTTTCAGAGGACGTGCAGACAGGCTGGCATTCTAGATTACTTTTCTTACTCTGAAACATGGCCTGTTTGGGAGTGCGGGATTCAAAGGTGGTCCCACGGCTGCCCCTACTGCAAATGGCAGTTTTAATCTTATCTTTTGGCTTCTGCAGATGGTTGCAATTGATCCTTAACCAATAATGGTCAGTCCTCATCTCTGTCGTGCTTCATAGGTGCCACCTTGTGTGTTTAAAGAAGGGAAGCTTTGTACCTTTAGAGTGTAGGTGAAATGAATGAATGGCTTGGAGTGCACTGAGAACAGCATATGATTTCTTGCTTTGGGGAAAAAGAATGATGCTATGAAATTGGTGGGTGGTGTATTTGAGAAGATAATCATTGCTTATGTCAAATGGAGCTGAATTTGATAAAAACCCAAAATACAGCTATGAAGTGCTGGGCAAGTTTACTTTTTTTCTGATGTTTCCTACAACTAAAAATAAATTAATAAATTTATATAAATTCTATTTAAGTGTTTTCACTGGTGTCGCATTTATTT